TTGGGTAAAATGTACATTTACATAAAATTGGCCATTTTAAGTATCTAGTTCAGTGGCACTGATTTCATTTACTGTGTTGTGTAACCATCACCACTGTCAGTATGATTTTTAATTTTATGTATTTTCCATGGTTAGCTTCTTTATCTGTAATCATTCCTGCACTTTAAAAACCTTGATGAAATACAGGAAAATAAATGCTCGAGAGGTACAGCTTACACTTTGTACTGTAATTTAGAGTTATTAATATGAAGTTTTTGGAAACTTTCTTGTAGCTAATTAGGAGAGTGGTAGCTGTGCCCTTGAGCCTGTAAAGCACCAAAGCACATAGTTGATCTAATAAAAGCCTTGTGTGGTTTCCACTGTGTGTTTGTTTTGTAGTCCCTGTGGTGAAACCCGCCGTGTTACCTGGAACCAAAGCCCTTTCTGCTGTCTCGGCACAAGCAGCTGCTGCACAGAAAAATAAACTCAAGGAGCCTGGGGGAGGTTCGTTTCGGTAAGGAATGGGCCTGTGTACGTTGGAGAAGCGTGGCCAGAGCGGAGAAGAGTCCAGAGTCCGTGCTGCTCCATTCCCGCCCACGGGTCTTTCCCACGTGGCCCTGGCGGCCGGGGCTCCAAGGCTCCTGCTTCACGCTCACTTTGACCTCACGTTCACACAAGTGTGTTTTCCCATACAGTTGGCTCAAAGAGGTTTTGCTTCATACACATAGCCAGAAAGCGAATCAACTGATTATTTTTATATGAACTAATAGGAAATTCATTTTTTAGTATAACATCGTATTTTGAGTTCATTGCATTCCTAGTATAGAATGCTTCACTTTCCATGTATTCAACTTCAGAACCCTCAGAAATGCTGTACTGCTCCAGGCGTAGTGGCTCACGCTTACAGTGCCAGCACTACAGGAGGCTGAAGTGGGAGAATCGCTTGAGCCCGGGAGTTTGAGACCAGCCTGCACAACATAGTAAAACCTTACTCAACAACAACAAAAAATAAAAAATTAGCCAGGCTTGGTGGTGTGTGCCTGTGGGCCTAGCTACTTGGGAGGCTGAGGCAGGAGGATCACTTCTGCCCAGGAGTTCAGTGTTACAGTGAGCTATGGTTTTAGCAGTGTACGCCAGCGTCGGTGACAGAGTGAGGCCCTGTTTCTAGAAAAATAACTGCTGTGCTTTGCCTGGGCCTCCTGGAAAGCAGGTGGTCTGAGCATCACCTCAGTCAGGGAGGTGCTTATGGGACCTGAGCAGTGGGAGAGTCTTGGAGTGATCTCTGTTGTGATCAAGGGGCGGTGGAGTTGTGTGTATTTCAGGAAGTCTTACTGTGAATTTTCCCTTTCCCAGACACTTCATCCCTAAAGGCATCAGGCAGGGCATAGCAGGCCTGGGGAGTGGCTGTGGCCTGAGCCAGAGTCCCAGCCCAAGCAGGGAGAGGTGGCCAGCATGCCTGGGCCCAGCGTGACGCTGATACTTCAGTGAGAAGGGAGGGCACTTAGGGACATACACGGGTGAAAGAATTAATCAAGGCTGCAGGAAGCCTTGGTATTTTGCTGTCAAGGAGTCAGCGGCCTGGCAGAAGGGATAAAGGAGAGTGACCCCTGTGGGCTGGCTCAGGATTGGAATGCTGACGCAAACCCCTGGGTTTCAGTGTGTCGGCAGGCATGGATAACCATGGGTCTTGCCGTAAGTTTCTAGCTTTGTTCACCGCAGGGTCCTGGGAACAGTAACGCCCCAGTAACACTGAGCACACCTAGTGTTCAGATGTTGTCTTCTAAAAACCGTTTTCCACTAAAATGACAAGGACTCCTGAGAGAAAAGGCTGATTGCGGGACTGGGATAAGGAAATACAAGATGAGCGGAGACCGTCCTGTGTCAGAGAGCAGTGGACATGGGCATGACGTGGACGTGGATGTCAGCAGAGCAGCCTCCCTCCCATGGCCGGGTCCTTCAGCTGGAGCCCTAAGCTGTGCAGCCCAGCCACAGCCCGTGACCACCAGGGATGCCAAGACCCTGAGTGAGCACCTGGAGCCCATAGGAGGACTGGGCATGAGAACTGCTGTAGAGCTCTTCCCCGAGACACAACGACCCCAGGAGACGCCAGGCAGGCCCCCGGCCTCACGTTCAAAGCCCACTGCTGGAGGCGGCAAGTGGAGGCTGCGTGCATGTGGAATTCCCGGCAGGACTCTTAGCTCACATCTCCTCACGAGGGGGCCGAAGTCAGCCTGGAAGAGGACGTCCTGCACACAGCTGGCCTGTGCCTTCCAGGTGTCAGGGGCAGCCCAGGAGTCAGGAGAGGCTGAGGAACCTTCCAGCTTGAGGAGCCGGACAAGACGTGGCAGCTGGGATTGGGATGCAGACTGTCCTGCAGGGAGAGGCGCTGCTGGGACCGGGTCCTACGGGGGAGGGCCTGGGGAGGGGCCATTCATCATGGCCCGGTCTCAATGGCATCCTGCTTCTGGAGGGGATGCCCTTGTCTGTAGGAAACACGTGCAGAATGTTCCGGGTGGAGGAAAGTCAGGTTAGCAACTTTCAGGTGATTCAGGAAAAAATCCCGGCGCCAACTCACAGCTCTCCTTCCGCAGAACAATCGAGCTTTCCAGGAAAGCAGCGAGGCACCCTCTCTGCTGTGGCAGATGCAGCAGGTGCAGGTGCGGGGAGGACAGAGGCCTGGCCTCCTCACGGCCCTGCCTTCCACGTGGGGTTTCCTGCCCTTACCACCCCAGCCCACCTCCCGATGAATTCCTTGTACAGTTAAAGTGATCTTCCCTTCTTTCCTCAAGGGACGATGATGACATTAATGATGTTG